ACAGAAGAGAAGGGTGAACAGATCATTCAGAAAAGAATAGCTTTGCAGGGGCTGAGAAAAGCATGTTAAGCTTGCCTTTCGAAACTCATCCATCAGATGAGTCACTTCTCCCATGAGGAGGCAGGAGTAAGAAAACAGCCATGGCCGGGCGTGGTGGTTCACACCTGTAATCCCAGCACTTTGGGAGGCTGAGGCAGAAGGATCACCTGAGCCTGGGAAGTTGAGGCTGCAGTGAGCTGTGATTGTGCCACTGCACTCCAGCCTGGGAAGACAGAGCAAGACCCTTTATCAGAAAAATAAAAAATAAAAAAGGGTGATTGCATCTGTACTGAACATATATTGGCTTTTTTTCTTGTTCTATTCCCTAAACAATACAGTAAACAACAATTTACATAGTGTTTACATTGTATTAGGCATTTTATAAGCAAATCAGATATTAAAGGAAGATGTGCATGGGTTATATGCAAATGCTGCACTATTTTTTTATAAGGGACTTCAGCATCTCTGGATTTTGGTATCCACGGGGGTCCTGGAACCAATACCCCTCGGATACCAAGGGACTGCTGTAGAGCGTTTGCTCCATGCCACACACTGTTCTAAGCCTCTTCAAATATTAATCGTTCAACCGTCCCATCCATCATCCTTAAGAGGTAGATATTATCTTTGTCAGCTAATGAAGGAAATGGGCACAGAGAGGTTAAGTGGCTTGGCAGGTCTCACAGCTGTTGAGCAGACGCGTGTATTAAGCCGGGATTTGAACGCCCACCCTCTGGCTGCGGAACCTGTGCCATCCTGCAGGAAACGAACCCATCCCGGGACCTGGCGCGCGAGGAGGACTCCGCAGGATGCGCGGCGTGTGCGTGGAACCTGGTCTTCTGCGAGCCTGGACTTCTGAGCTTCGCGCGCGGCTGCAGGGATTCGCCGGGACTCGCGCGGGGGACCGCGCCCGGGGATCCTGCAGGGGCGGGAAGGGGGCTCGGGCTCCTTGCTTCCGCCGCAGTGGGGCGCTGCCGGGCTCCCCGGCACTAGCGCTGCTGGCGGCCCCGGCGGCCGGGCGTGCTGCCTGCAAGATGTCCGTGCGCCGCGGCCGGCGGCCGGCGCGGCCGGGGACCCGCCTCTCCTGGCTGCTGTGCTGCAGCGCCCTGCTGTCCCCGGCCGCGGGCTACGTGATCGTGAGCTCCGTGTCTTGGGCCGTCACCAACGAGGTGGACGAGGAGCTGGACAGCGCCTCCACTGAGGAGGCTATGCCCGCGCTGCTAGAGGATTCGGGCAGCATCTGGCAGCAAAGCTTCCCCGCCTCTGCCCACAAGGAGGACGCGCACCTGCGGCCCCGGGCGGGCGCCGCCCGGGCCAGGCCGCCCCCCGCGCCACCCGGGATGTTCTCCTACCGGCGCGAGGGCGGCCAGACGGCCAGTGCGCCCCCGGGCCCTAGACTGCGCGCCGCCACCGCCCGCTCCCTGGCCCATGCCAGCGTCTGGGGCTGCCTGGCCACCGTGTCCACCCACAAGAAGGTGAGCGCCCGGCGGGGAGCGCGAGGGGGCCTGCACTGAAAAAGCCTTTTTTGGTGTTTGTTAGATCCAAGGACTGCCATTTGGGAACTGCCTGCCCGTCAGTGATGGCCCCTTCAACAATAGCACTGGGATTCCTTTCTTCTACATGACAGCCAAGGACCCCGTGGTGGCTGATCTGATGAAGAACCCCATGGCCTCGCTGATGCTGCCAGAATCAGAAGGGGAGTTCTGCAGGTAGACGACGGTTTGCCCTCACTCACACGGGTTCTGATATACAAAAAATGTTTTTCACATGCAGAAAAAACATCGTTGATCCGGAAGATCCCCGATGTGTCCAGTTAACGCTCACTGGCCAGATGATCGCAGTGTCTCCAGAAGAAGTAGAATTTGCCAAGCAAGCCATGTTTTCAAGGTGTGTAAATGCTTTAAAATTTATATGCCCAGAGCTTTACTGTGGTCTCTCTTTATTCCTGCAGGCACCCAGGGATGAGGAAGTGGCCTCGTCAATATGAATGGTTCTTTATGAAGATGAGGATAGAACATATCTGGCTTCAGAAATGGTATGGAGGCGCATCCAGTATTTCAAGGGAGGAATATTTCAAAGCAGTTCCCAGAAAGGCCTGATGGAGTGAGAAGAAAGTCCTTGGTGTTTGCACTTAAATGAAAACCTTTTCAGTGATGCAGCCAGACAGCTATTGACCACTGTCTCTTTGTTGAAGGGTTCATAGCAGCCCTGCCATCCCTGCAGCAGAATGAGAGAGGGTGAACAGGGAACTCTATGCTAGATTTGAGATTAAAGTGGTCATTTGCAGATCTCCAACTCACACAGATACTTCACGTAGATAGTCTTTATTCCATTGTATTCAATCCAGACTCATCGATTCAGAAATCATATAATAGCTGGTGGTCAAAATGACATGTTGAGATCATTGTTGTTTCATTGTTTAAGGAAAAAAAAAAATGCCTGTACCTACAATGTGATTGCTTTGTATTGTGAGAGTATCTTTGTTGCTTGCTCTGCCAAATGCAGTCTTGGTTCTAAGTTCACTGTGACCACGAAGCAGCTGACTGTGCATCACGCAGTCACAATATTGTTTTTAGGGTGAGGGTGGAGGACTGTGTGTCCGTGGATTACTCCTCCTGCTGGTGGATTGCAGATGCATTATTAGGTCATACTGGCTAGAATGCAGCTTTTCTCCCACCATAACATGAAAACAGTGTAAGAACATAGGGTGCTTTGTGCATAGCCCTTCTCTATGTAAGCAGCCATGGCAGTCATTAAAGAGAAAGGAGTAGCTTTGACATTAAGCTCCCCAGATCCCTGCTGCTCATACTTCTGGCAAGGGTTCCCCTCTCTCATGCATGAACAGGGGCATCCAAAATAAGAAGCTCTCCATTCTGTGGTGGGGAAAGCGGAGAGGGGAGTGGGTGAAGCTGGGAAAGTAAAGGCAGCACGTTACAGAAGGAAGAAAGGAAGCCAGTAACTGAGGGCCCACTGCCTGCCCGGCCCTGGGCCAGGCCCTCAACAGAAGCCATCTCATTTAAGCCCTGCAACCAATGAGATGCACGTCATCATTGGCTCTTACAGACAAGAAAACTAGACTCAGAGGGGCTGAGTCCACATCCCAGACAGCTCACTGCAGACACAGGTGGAGTGGTTCCTACAAGACATCCAGTTTTAACAACAAAAGAGTTATTGAAATGCATGGGTAGAAATTGAACCAGGAAAATCAGTAAAGTGATTGTAAAAAAGAAGGACTAGCTTGCCTGGAGATGATGTTTCTTGCTTTTGGAAAAAAAAAAAAAGTCTCTGAAATTTGATTCTTACTACAGATTTAAAACTTTCTACATATTATATGTAGGAGCTCCTAGTGTTTTTGAGAAATTAGACTGTACCTGTGTACACTTCTAAGGTCTACATGGACCTATGTATATATATCTAAGACCTCTGATCATTAAAACCTATAAAGGGTTGAGCTGTCCCAAGTTTTCTGTCTTTCTGTAATGGCTACAAACTTTCTTTGGTAGGTTAGGGAGGTTGTATAACATAAAAAACACATCACTATATGTAGGAAATATACATTTTTCAAGTAAATAAGAGTGTTATTAATGATTATGAACTTTTGCTTAACAAAATAACATACGACGAGAGCTTGAGTTGTCAAAATATATTTTAATTATCTATTGCTAAAAACATAGTAAGATGCAGAGAATTCTTTATTTGTCATAAGCCAGTCCTCAAAAGAGTTCCTAACAGTAGTGATTTCTAATATATAAGAATAAGGTACTTCTGAGGGAATTTTATATTTTCAGAGTTTAAAATTATTGCTACTCCCAATTTAGAAAAATGGGGAGAAAGCTGGAAGAACAAATGACATGCTCAAATGTATTGCATAAGTCAACCTCACACCTTAATACTGGGAGCTTCTCTGCCTCCTGATCCTGTCTTGCAGATAAGGTCCCCTGGCTAGGTTTGCGTTTATAGTCAGGTTCCATTTAGCTCATTAAAGGTCACTGCTGCTTCAAAGGACTTTGCCCAGTGGATGCCATTCATAACCACTGATGAATGTTATCAGCTATTTATCCAAATTACAGGAAATGAAACCTGAAAAGGTTGGGTAAGAATAGTGTTGAAAATTCACAGTTTTAAGTTTGATGGTCTCCATTCAGGCAAGTGTGTTTCAGCAAATCTCTAGAAATTTACATTGATTAAAATGTTAGAGGCTGTTCTGGAAGTTCTAGACATGGCAATAAGGCAAGAAAAAGAGATTAAATGCATACAGATCGAAAGAAAAAAAAAGTACCCCTATTTAGAGATGAGAGGATTGCCTACATAGAAATTCCAAATAATCTATTTTTTTTAAAAAAAAACTCTGGAACTAGTATGTGAGTGCAACAAGGTCTCAGGACACAAGATCAGCATACAAAAGTCAATTGCATTTCTCTATGCTAACGATGAACATGTGGGGAAAAAAACTAAAAACACAATACCATTTGCAATCACTCCAAAGTGAAATACTTCCGTATAAACAAAACTTACCCAGGACCTATGTAGTGAAAATTTTTAAATGCTAAGAAAAGAAATTAATGACCTAAACAAAGAAAGAGAGATACCATGTTCTTGGATTGGAAGATACAAACAGTAAAGATATCAGTTCTCCCCATCTCCATCTCTAGGTTTAATGCAATTCCTATCAAAATCTCAACAAGGATTTTGTAGACCTATACAAGCTTATTTTAAAAGTTACATGGAAAGGCACAGGCATTGAAATAGCTAAAACAGTCTTGTAAAAGCAGAATAAGGTAGGAGAAATCATTCTATTTAATATAGAGTTATGATGTAGCTACAGTATTCAAGAAGTGTGGTATTTGGTGGAGGCATAGAAACACATTGATGGAACAGAATAGGGAATCTAGAAATAGGCCCACACAAATATGCTCAACTGATTTTCTTTTACAAAAGTACAAAACTAATTCAACAGAGGATAGCCTTTTCAATAAGTGTGGAGTAAGTGGACATCCATAGGAAAATAAAATGAACCTTGGACTAAACTTCATACCTTATGCAAAAATTAACTCAGATCATATCTGTAAAAATAAAATGTAAAACTATAAAACTATAGGATATAGAAAATCTTTTGGAACTAGGGCTAAGCAAAGGGTTGTTAGACTTGATACCAAAAGCACAATTCATAAAAGAAAATTTGATAAATTAAACTTCATCAGAATTTAAAACATTTGTTCTGCAAAAGACCATGTTAAAAGGCCGAGAAGACAGGCCACATACTGGGAGAAAATATTTCCAAACCACATATCCAACAAAAGATTAGTATCTAGAATATATAAAGAACTGTCAAAACTCAACAGCTAAAAAATTCTAATTAGAAAATGGAGCACATGAACAGACATTTCACTGCAGAGGATATAAAAATGGCAAATAAGCGCATGAAAAGACATGAAAAGACAGTCAACAGCACTAGTCACTAGGGGAACTGCAAACTAATACTACAATGAGATATCACTACATAGCTACCAAAATTGCTAAAATAAAAAATAATGATAACACCAAACGCTGACAAGGATGCAGATAAACCGGGTCAGTCATACACTAGTGGTGGGAATAGAAAATGGAACAGCCACTCCGCAAAACCATTTGCCAGTTTCTCATAAAACTAAACATACAACTGCCATACTGACCCTCAATTGCTCCTGGGCATTTATACAAGAGAAATGAAAAGAGGTTCACACAAAAACTTGTGCATGAATGTTCATATCAGTTTTATCCATAATGTTCAAAAACTTGGAGAAATCAGATGGCCTTTAACGGGTGGCTGGTGAAACAGTGGATGGTGCCTCTATGCCCGGAATACTACTCAGCGATAAAAAAGAACTAATTACTGACATGGGCAACCACTGGGATGAATTCCAGAGAATTGTGCTGAGTGAGCAAAGCCAATCATAAAAGTTTGCACACTGTATGATTCCATTTACATAACATTTTGAAATGCAAAATTATAGGAATGGAGAATAGATTAGGGGTTGCCAGGGAGGAGTGGGGAGAACAAGAGAGTTGGGCATAACTATAAAAGGATAGCACAAGAGATCCTTGTGGTGATGGACATATTCAGTATCTTGACCAAATCAATGTGAAAATCCTGGTTGGGATATTGTACTGTAGTTTAGCAAGATGTGCCATTGGGGAAAACTGGGTAAAAAGAACACAGGATCTCTGTATTATTTCTTACAACTGCATGTGAATCTACAGTTATCTACAACTATCTCAGAATCTACAATTATCTCTGAGTAAAAAGCTTAACATAAACAAGATTTAGGGCTTAGCTTAATAAAGCATTTATACTCTCTCTCTTATTAGTCCCTAATAAAATGAGGAACTGAGCTATAAGCCAAAACCTAGTACAAAGAGACAGCATTTCATTTGTTAACCGTTAATATATCCATTTGCAGAAGAGGTGTAAAATTCTTTAAAATTTTCCTAAATATGTTCAATTTAATGTTAAATACAAATTAACAAGAATTCAACAAATCTGCTGTATAGATTTTAAGTGGGTCACTTAGGAGGAGAGGACATCTTCGAATTTCTGATATAAACACGTTGAGTAAGCTATAGGTGTATATAAGTATCCAAGTGTGTATATAATGATTCTCCACTGATTTTATAGAGAAGAACTATATTTCCAGTAATCTTCCCCTAAATATTGTGGGAAATAATTCTGTTTTAGTGAATAAGCTAATTAAAGTCTATCCAGACCACCATGTTTTTATTTACAGTGACTATATATATCCATGATTTTGACATAGAGTATAATTCTGATGTTACTTATTTCAATATGCCTTGTATATATTAGCTGTTTATAAGAGAGTCGCTTTTTGGTTGAAAAGTATTTCTAGGCTGAGCAAGGTAGCTCATGCCTGTAATCCAAACACTTTGGGAGGCCAAGGCAGGAGGATCACTTGAGGTCAGGAGTTCAAGAGCAGCCTGGGCAACATAGTGAGACCTCATCTCTACAAAAAATATTTATTAAAAAAAAAAAAAAAAAAGCCCAGCATGGTGGTGCACACCTGTAGTTCTAGCTACTCAAGAGGCTGAGGTGGGAGGATTGCTTTGAGGCCAGGAGTTTGACCTCCTGAGCTGTGATCATGCCACCACACTTGAGTGATAGAGTGAGACTTTGTCTCTTAAAAAAAAAAAAAGGTATTTCTACAATTTTTCCAAAAAGTCTGTATTTATTTAAATAATTGAACTATCAAATACTGTTCTGAAAATAAAACCTCTCTAGGATAATTTATTGATGCTTATTTGATTGCTATAACAGAAAGTCAATTATTGTACAATTTGAATTGTAATGATGTGATTATTTGTGCCATGTAATGCATGTAAAATGTAAAATCTGTTTTCAAAACTAGATCTATTTAACCAAAGACTATTTCATTCCTGATATGATTTGTGTGCTTGATTAAATGAATTTATGATATTGATATATAGTCCTTTCATGTCATACTACAAATTA